GCATCCTCAGCCCTCATGAGCTCTGGCCACACACCTCCATGGATGTCCAGGTATCCCTAAGCACAGGGGAAGAAGGAGTGGGCAGGAGCCAAGGAGTGACTGTCCCCTCTACCCCACATCCACCCAGAGGGAACAGGGGATCTTTGAGAGGTCTTGCCTAATGCTCAGCCACTACCCCCACCCCCAACCCCAACTATCTTCCCCATCGCCTGGCTCCCAGCTTCCTTGCTGTGAAGCTCAGCTTCCAACTGTCCAGCCACTGCTAGGCCTCAGTCTGTGGGGGAAAGGGGTGGGCTCACAGCCAACAGGGCTCAGACCCTGGAAACTTGGGGGGACCAGGCAGACCTGTGTGGGGAGGGCTTTGCCGCTTCCTCCTCCCACCCCTGTGGTGTCCTAGCTTCCTGTTCTTGATAACAATCAGCATAGGCTCAGAGCCGGGCCCTCTTTCCAACCCCCACCTGCCCCCTCCTGTGTCCCCAGGGCCCCCACTACCCACCAGTGGAAACACTGACTGGTGTGGGGGGTGAGGCAGAGGCCAGTCTCCAGGTCACTGCTCGCAAGCATGTTAGGGATTCCCAGGTTCCTGCTTCCCTCCAGTCTGTCCTGAGCACGGGAACCAACCCCTTTCCCAGCCCTAATCGGCCTCCTCCTCAGGGAAACCCACCCACTCCGGAGAGGAACGCAGGCTGCAGGGAAGGAGGTGCCAGGATCAGCTGGCCATGGAGGGGCTCAAAAAAGAGCCAGCCCCTGTCCCCACTGCCAAGAGCAAGGGCGGGTGCTGGGAGGCCTTCTGAGCCTCTGGGGGCTGTTCTTGTTCTTCGTCTCAACCCTCCTCCTCAAGGGGCCAGCAGAAGGCCAGCCCCCTCCCGACCACCCCCTCCGGCATGCCTACCCCCTGTGCCTAGGGTACCTCATTTCTTTTTTGCTGTCACCATTTGACAGCTGAATCAGGGAAGTGGGAGGAAGAAAGAGGACGTGGATTGTGCATGTTGGGGGCCGGGAAGGGAAGGGCGTTTGAAATGTTACAAGGTAAAAGGAGGCGTGCAGCGAGCATGAACCGGCTGGGCTGCTGGCCCGCAAGGAGCCTGCCAAGGTCAGGCAGGGGCAGTGGGCAGAGGAGTCTTGGACTTGGGGGCCACCCTTCAGGTCCCAGGCATCCAGGCACCCCAGCAGCGAAGAGGACATGGGAGTCCCCTGGTGTGAGGGCCAGAGACTGTCCACTGTCTGTAAGTCTTCTAAGTAGATGTCAGGGTTCTGGGAGGAGGCCTGCAGGGGGCTGAGGGCCCAGGGGAAGCCCCTCGGACTCCCTCCCACAAGTGGACTCTGCTATCTGCTTCCTGCTGGGCTGGCCTACACTCAGGCCGTGGGCTGTGGAGAGCTGGGCCGTGGCACAGGCGTGGAGACGACCTTTTTGGCCTGGCCCCGGCCCTTTCCTTCACATTGTGAGGCATGGATTCTTGCTTCTTCTTTTTCCCCACCCCGAGTCTGTGCCACATCTGCTCTGGGAAGATGTGGTCTGTGCTTGGCCATGAATTCCCAAGGCTTGAAGCAGCAAGGGCTTTGAGGGAGAGGGCCTTGAGGGAGAGGGCCTTGAGGGAGAGGGCTGTGGGGCAGAAGCAGAGAAGGAGAAATAAGCCTCCGGCCAAGGTCAGGTTGAGCAGGAGAGCCTTGGGTTCTTTGTGGGACAGCACAGAGCTGGGGGTCAGGCGAGCTGTGCCCAGCAAGTAGGCAGCGGCTGGATGTGACAAAGACCCAGAGGAGAAACACAGAAGAGGGGAGAGGGTCTGGAAGCTGGGGAAAGCAGGATGGTCGGGAAGGCCTGGCCCCTCACCCATTCCCAGGGAACGGGGCCTTGGGCCCCAGAAGGGCACAGGCGGGAGGCAGCCGACCCCTGGTGGCAGCGGCAGCAGGCACAGGAGGGCAGAATGCAGCTGGGGTGTGCGTGGGTGGCAGCAAGGAGGGGCGGAGGGAGGAAGCTGGCTTCCTGGAGCCTTCTCAGCCCTCAAAGACAGACCGACAGACAGACAGACAGCTGGCAAGAGGCAGCCTGGGGGCCACAGCTGCTTCAGTAAGTATCTGAAGGGGGGACTGGGAGTCCTGAGAGAACAGCAGCGGAGGGCCCTGTCTTTCAGGCAGACCTCATGGCTGAGTGAGCCTCCCCTGGGCCCAGCACCCCACCTCAGCATGGTCCAAGCCCATGGGGGGCGCTCCAGAGCACAGCCGTTGACCTTGTCTTTGGGGGCAGCCATGACCCAGCCTCCGCCTGAAAAAACGCCAGCCAAGAAGCATGTGCGACTGCAGGAGAGGTGAGATCTTCCCTGGGGGAGGGGTCTTCCGAGCTCACTAGGCAGTGGTGGGCTATGCCTGCAGGCGGGGCTCCAATGTGGCTCTGATGCTGGACGTTCGGTCCCTGGGGGCCGTAGAACCCATCTGCTCTGTGAACACACCCCGGGAGGTCACCCTACACTTTCTGCGCACTGCTGGACACCCCCTTACCCGCTGGGCCCTTCAGCGCCAGCCACCCAGCCCCAAGCAACTGGAAGAAGAATTCTTGGTAAGAAATTGGGGTCCCCTCTGAATCGCTCTTCAGCTGCTCACCCATTTCCTCCCCCTGCCAGAAGATCCCTTCAAACTTTGTCAGCCCCGAAGACCTGGACATCCCTGGCCACGCCTCCAAGGACCGATACAAGACCATCTTGCCAAGTAAGAACTGCTGCTGGGATGAAGGGAGTCGGACCTCTGACCTCTGCTGATTTTTATTTCCTAGATCCCCAGAGCCGTGTCTGTCTAGGCCGGGCACAGAGCCAGGAGGACGGAGATTACATCAATGCCAACTACATCCGAGTGAGTGGCCTGGCTGCAGTGGTGGGCGGGGACCCACCCCTTCCCCTGTGCTTCCACCTTCCAGGGCTATGACGGGAAGGAGAAGGTCTACATTGCCACCCAGGGCCCCATGCCCAACACTGTGTCGGACTTCTGGGAGATGGTGTGGCAAGAGGAAGTGTCCCTCATTGTCATGCTCACTCAGCTCCGAGAGGGCAAGGAGGTAGGAGGCAGAGCCACAGTTCATGATGAACCCCTCTTCTGACTCCCAGCTCCCTCCCTCCTAGAAATGTGTCCACTACTGGCCCACAGAAGAGGAAACCTATGGACCCTTCCAGATCCGCATCCAGGACATGAAAGAGTGCCCAGAATACACTGTGCGGCAGCTCACCATCCAGGTACCACCCCCCCGGAGCCAGGCCCAGTGGGAACCTTGGTTCTCATGCCTTGTCTCCAATCCAGTACCAGGAAGAGCGCCGGTCAGTAAAGCACATCCTCTTTTCGGCCTGGCCAGACCATCAGACACCAGAATCAGCTGGGCCCCTGCTGCGCCTAGTGGCAGAGGTGGAGGAGAGCCCGGAGACAGCCGCCCACCCCGGGCCTATCGTAGTCCACTGCAGGTGCGTGGCCCTCCCTTCACTGCAGCCTGTGGGACCTCCCTGTCCCCTCCCTGGCTATCTCCAGTGCAGGGATTGGCCGGACGGGCTGCTTCATCGCCACGCGAATTGGCTGTCAACAGCTGAAAGCCCGAGGAGAAGTGGACATTCTGGGTATTGTGTGCCAACTGCGGCTAGACAGGTGGGTCTGTGGGTGTAAACAAGGCCAACAACAATGTATGGAATCATTATTTTTACTTTTTAAGATTATTAGAAAGAAGGAAACTTGAGGCTCAGGAGTATTCCTGGCCCGACCCAAGGCTTCAGAGATCTGGTTTTGTCCCAGGAGCTGAGTGGATCAAGGAAGACCAAGTGTCAACATGGGGCATCACCCCTCAGCACGTGTAAGGGGCAGAGGACTTCTCTCACAGCAGATTTCACTCATGGTCTGTGTGTTTCTCCTTGCAGAGGGGGGATGATCCAGACGGCAGAGCAGTACCAGTTCCTGCACCACACTTTGGCCCTGTATGCAGGCCAGCTGCCTGAGGAACCCAGCCCCTGACCCCTGCCACCCTCCGGTGGCCCAGGTGCCTACCTCCCTCAAGCCTGGGAAGGTGGGTCTGGGGAAAGTGGGCCGAGTGATCTGGGGGTACCCCTTGGGTTGGTGTGGGGAAGGAGTGCCTCCTTAGTGGTGCTTGCAGTCACAGGAAGCAGCAGCAGTAAGGACAAGGGGCCGGATTCCAGGTCTTCAACACTGGCCACTCCTCTGCTTCCTCTGTTGGCCCCAGATGGACAGTAAGGGGAACCTCCAATGTCTCTCTGAACTTAAAGACAGGAGCTGGCATTTATGACAGACAAAGAAAGAAGCCCAGGTGTCCTGGTGTTCTCTGAGACACTCTTTGTGAGCTTCAGTTTCCTGTTCTATAACATGAACATAAGTGCTTAGCTGCCATGAGGGAAAAGTAATGAGAGAAGTTTCTAGAAGCCACTCCAGCCACTCCTTCCTGGGGCTGACAAAAGGGTGATTCCAAGATCATCCTTCACCCGAGGTCCTGCCCAAGCACAGGCCAGATGCAAGAATGGGGAAAAGTCTGGTCCTGATCTCCAAGTCTCAACATCCTATCAGTGACTCTGCTCCCTGACCACACATCGGAAGGGCTGGATGACCCCAATCAAAAGAAAGAACAAGGACTCTGGTTACCCTTGCCTCCACCCATGTGTCATAAGAGTAGGCTACAGAGGTGACCAGGCCTGGCAGTTGAAATCTCTGGAAGAGGGAACATGTGGGGACTACTCAGAGGCAAAGAGGAGCTGCTCCTGCCTCCATGGTTGCTGGCCACTCCCACCAACTACTCTTAGGGAGGCTAAGCAGTCTCTGTTTTGCTTCCATGGCTCAAATAATACCCTGGGTATGCAGGACCCACTATACCTTGCATTTGCTGAGTACACCTAGAGAGCTTGGCTGTTTCCAAAAACAATCAGGGTCATAACCATCCATGCAGACATGGAGGCTCGGCTGAACCAGGACTCCTCACTGTCTACCTGAGAGAATGAGCACCCCTCATCCATCTCAGCATCAACACAATTTCCAGGGGACCTCAGGTCTACCTCAGGACTGAACGCCACACCTCAGGATTCCTCCTCCTTGAATCTGAGACTGGCTGCCCATTCTGAGATGGGGATGAAGGTAAGATGCCGCATCACCAGGCACGCCGCCCCTGACAGCTGCCTTGATACCAGCTCTCTGTGGAAACCCCCGAGGAGTTGGATCTGGAGAACAGCTGGGCCTCCTCACTCAGGACTTCTCTCCTGAAGAACACGCAGTGCTAAAACTGAGGATGATTTCCCTAATGCTTCTGCTTGGCCTTATGGAGGAGCTGCTCCTTCCTTACAGCCTTGGGGATGGACTTGCCCACACCTCCACCTCCCCTGAGCCCTGTGAGAGGCACGACTGTCTATGCCAATGAGGCTCGGTGGGGGGCTCTCAAGTGCCTGATCCTGCCCTGGGCTCAGAGCCAGCCCAGAGGGAAGCAACTGCACAGCCCCACAGGCCCTCCCTGGCACTGTCCCCCCAACCCCATCTCAGAGCTCAGAGGGTACAAGCTCCAGAACAGTAACCAAGTGGGAAAATAAAGACTTCTTGGATGACTGACTCATTCCTTCTTTCCATCTTCTTCTTGGCCCTCT